ATTACAAAGATAACTAGTTTTGTAAACAACTTGAATAACCATTCCAGAGACACTTGTTTTGTAAACAGTGTTTTGCAGTTAACTATAGAGAACCCAAGTAGACATTTAAAAAATGCTGTTTAGAGTATGAAATGGTTCTATGTTTATAGGTTGGGATTTTTGAAATTTTAACGTAATATAAAAATTGGAAGAACATCCTTAGAGATCATCTTGTCCAACCTGAAATTCAAATCATTAGCTCAACTCCAAACCAATCTGTGCCAGAAGACTGAAATGGGCCTATGTGTCTATCGTTCAAAGCAAGACCTGGCCAGGCGCGGTGGCTCACGCCTGTAATCCCAGCACTTTGGGAAGCCGAGGCAGGTGGATCACGAGGTCAGGAGATCGAGACCAGCCTGGCCAAAATGGTGAAACCCTGTCTCTACTAAAAACACAAAAAATTAGCCAGGCGTGGTGGCGAGCGCCTGTAATCCCAGCTACTCTGGAGGCTGAGGCAGGAGAATCGCTTCAACCCGGGAGGCGCAGGTTGTAGGGAGACGAAGTCGCGCCACTGGCACTCCAGCCTGGGCGACAGAGGGAGGCTCCGTCTCAAAAAAAAAAAAAAGCAAGACTCGCAAAACACCGGATTCCTTCTCAGCTTTCTGAGCTGAAAAGGTATAGATCCTAAAGAAGAGAAGAGTGTATGTAAGTACTTCTCAACCAGTTTACCTCTCTGACCACTCTTACGGTGTTTGGGGGCAACAAACTAAGGATCTAGACTCGCTAAACCGCTCGCTGGGTCCTTCTCTCCCCACAATGCACCGGGGCCAGCAGGAAGGCCGCTCCGACCCCTAATTTTCCCGCGAATTCAGTTCAAAGAGGCGGCCGGGCCCGCGATCGGCAGCGCGCACGGGCCAACCAAGCCGCGCCTCCGCGAGAAGCGCCTCCGCGTGACTGACGGGGGAATCCGCGGGCCAACGGGCTGGGCGGCCCGGCGGTGCGCGCTCCCGCCGGCCAATCAGAGCGCCGGGCGGGGGAAGTGGGCGGAGCGAGGCCAGGGTAGGGTGAGCGGCCTCCGAAGCGGAGCGGGGCTCTGAGGAGACACTTTTTTTTTCCTCCCTCCTTCCCTCCTCTCCTCCTCCCTTCCCTTCCCCTCTCCTCCCCTCTCTCCTCCTTCCCCCCTCGGTCCGCCGGAGCCTGCTGGGGCGAGCGGTTGGTATTGCAGGCGCTTGCTCTCCGGGGCCGCCCGGCGGGTAGCTGGCGGGGGGAGGAGGCAGGAACCGCGATGGCGCCTCAGAAGCACGGCGGTGGGGGAGGGGGCGGCTCGGGGCCCAGCGCGGGGTCCGGGGGAGGCGGCTTCGGGGGTTCGGCGGCGGTGGCGGCGGCGACGGCTTCGGGCGGCAAATCCGGCGGCGGGAGCTGTGGAGGGGGTGGCAGTTACTCGGCCTCCTCCTCCTCCTCCGCGGCGGCAGCGGCGGGGGCTGCGGTGTTACCGGTGAAGAAGCCGAAAATGGAGCACGTCCAGGCTGACCACGAGCTTTTCCTCCAGGCCTTTGAGAGTGAGTGTGTGCGAGGCTTTGAGGGCAGGAAGTCGGTTGATATTTTTCTGACAAGTAAGTTTAGATCATGTTTGGATTTTGTTTCCTATTACCTAGAGCCAACACAGATCTATAGATTTCTTCGAACTCGGAATCTCATAGCAGTAAGTAGTCAACAAAATTCATCAATATTATTCAATTTTAACATTTTTAAAACTCTTTTTGTAGCCAATATTTTTGCACAGAACTCTTACTTACATGTCTCATCGAAACTCCAGAACAAACATCAAAAGGTACATTTTATGAATCTTATTTCAAGCTGATCAAGTGATTATTTTGTTTATCTGTTTCTTCCAGGAAAACATTTAAAGTTGATGATATGTTATCAAAAGTAGAGAAAATGAAAGGAGAGCAAGAATCTCATAGGTAAGATAATCTATCAGTTTACATTAAGTGATATGATAAAATATTTCCTTTTTTTTTTTTTTAGCTTGTCAGCTCATTTGCAGCTTACGTTTACTGGTTTCTTCCACAAAAATGGTATGTATTTAAAAGTAAATAAAGTGGCATTTAATATATTTTAAAATACTGATTTTCTATTTAGATAAGCCATCACCAAACTCAGAAAATGAACAAAATTCTGTTACCCTGGAAGTCCTGCTTGTGAAAGTTTGCCACAAAAAAAGAAAGGTAATGTCAACAAAATGATATTGGTAGATTAATAAATATAAATTAATAATGTTTACCTTTGCAGGATGTAAGTTGTCCAATAAGGCAAGTTCCCACAGGTAAAAAGCAGGTGCCTTTGAATCCTGACCTCAATCAAACAAAACCCGGAAATTTCCCGTCCCTTGCAGTTTCCAGTAATGAATTTGAACCTAGTAACAGCCATATGGTGAAGTCTTACTCGTTGCTATTTAGAGTGACTCGTCCAGGAAGAAGAGAGTTTAATGGAATGATTAATGGAGAAACCAATGAAAATATTGGTAATTTTTTTTTTTACTAGATTTTATCACTGTTTGATTTATGAGAAATGTTTGTTAAATTTAGATGTCAATGAAGAGCTTCCAGCCAGAAGAAAACGAAATCGTGAGGATGGGGAAAAGACATTTGTTGCACAAATGACAGTATTTGATAAAAACAGGTAATGTTGATGAACAAGTGAGGCTCCCACAAGTTACTTTAAAGTATATGTGTTTGTCTAACAGGCGCTTACAGCTTTTAGATGGGGAATATGAAGTAGCCATGCAGGAAATGGAAGAATGTCCAATAAGCAAGAAAAGAGCAACATGGGAGACTATTCTTGATGGGAAGGTATGGACTACTTAGAAGGTTGAGCACGTTATTCTCCAGTCTTTGCATGTTTTTTATTTTTTAGAGGCTGCCTCCATTCGAAACATTTTCTCAGGGACCTACGTTGCAGTTCACTCTTCGTTGGACAGGAGAGACCAATGATAAATCTACGGCTCCTATTGCCAAACCTCTTGCCACTAGAAATTCAGAGAGTCTCCATCAGGAAAACAAGCCTGGTTCAGTTAAACCTACTCAAACTATTGGTAAGAAAACATTGCAATCAAAATAATAAAATTTTTTATTGAATATAAAAGTGTATGTTTTCAGCTGTTAAAGAATCATTGACTACAGATCTACAAACAAGAAAAGAAAAGGATACTCCAAATGAAAACCGACAAAAATTAAGAATATTTTATCAGGTAAACATAGCTGACCCTTCTTAAAGTAATTAGAGATTTGCTTTTTTTTTTTAATTGTTTTTAGTTTCTCTATAACAACAATACAAGGCAACAAACTGAAGCAAGAGATGACCTGCATTGCCCTTGGTGTACTCTGAACTGCCGCAAACTTTATAGTTTACTCAAGCATCTTAAACTCTGCCATAGCAGATTTATCTTCAACTATGTTGTGAGTAATTTTTCATATTTTCTCAATTTGTGAATATATTTTTTTTTTTACATTTTTGTTGCAGTATCATCCAAAAGGTGCTAGGATAGATGTTTCTATCAATGAGTGTTATGATGGCTCCTATGCAGGAAATCCTCAGGATATTCATCGCCAACCTGGATTTGCTTTTAGTCGCAACGGACCAGTTAAGAGAACACCTATCACACATATTCTTGTGTGCAGGTAGGTAAAAAGGGCATATAAGAAAAGTTTAAGCCATAAATCAACATTTATTTCTTTTCATTAGGCCAAAACGAACAAAAGCAAGCATGTCTGAATTTCTTGAATCTGAAGATGGGGAAGTAGAACAGCAAAGAACATATAGTAGTGGCCACAATCGTCTGTATTTCCATAGTGATACCTGCTTACCTCTCCGTCCACAAGAAATGGAAGTAGATAGTGAAGATGAAAAGGATCCTGAATGGCTAAGAGAAAAAACCATTACAGTAATTATTATTATCTTTATTGGCAATTATCTGTTTAATAGGTGTTTTTCTTTCTTTTTCCCAGCAAATTGAAGAGTTTTCTGATGTTAATGAAGGAGAGAAAGAAGTGATGAAACTCTGGAATCTCCATGTCATGAAGCATGGGTAGGGTATTTCTAAATTAATTTAAATATTTTATTGCTATTCATATTCTGTTTTTATTAAATAGGTTTATTGCTGACAATCAAATGAATCATGCCTGTATGCTGTTTGTAGAAAATTATGGACAGAAAATAATTAAGAAGAATTTATGTCGAAACTTCATGCTTCATCTAGTCAGCATGCATGACTTTAATCTTATTAGCATAATGTCAATAGATAAAGCTGTTACCAAGCTCCGTGAAATGCAGCAAAAATTAGAAAAGGGGGAATCTGCTTCCCCTGCAAACGAAGAAATAACTGAAGAACAAAATGGGACAGCAAATGGATTTAGTGAAATTAACTCAAAAGAGAAAGCTTTGGAAACAGATAGTGTCTCAGGGGTTTCAAAACAGAGCAAAAAACAAAAACTCTGAAAAGCTCTAACCCCATGTTATGGACAAACACTGAAATTACATTTTAGGGAATTCATCCTCTAAGAATTATGTTTTTGTTTTTAATCATATGTTCCAAACAGGCACTGTTAGATGAAGTAAATGATTTCAACAAGGATATTTGTATCAGGGTTCTACTTCACTTCATTATGCAGCATTACATGTATATCACTTTTATTGATGTCATTAAAACATTCTGTACTTTAAGCATGAAAAGCAATATTTCAAAGTATTTTTAAACTCAACAAATGTCATCAAATATGTTGAATTGATCTAGAAATTATTTCATATATAAATCAGAATTTTTTTGCATTTATGAACGGCTGTTTTTCTACTTTGTAATTGTGAGACATTTTCTTGGGGAGGGAAAATTGGAATGGTTCCCTTTTTTAGAAATTGAAGTGGTCTTCATATGTCAACTACAGAAAAGGAAAAAAATAGAAATTGAAGGATTTTTATGAAATTATATTGCATTACTATTTGCAGTCAAACTTTGATCCTTGTTTTTGAAATCATTTGTCAATTCGGAATGAAAAATTATAATGTAATTTTACATTACATAAGTTCCTTTTACAATTAAAAAATAGCACTTCTTCATCTTATGCCTGTTTGAGAAGATATTAAATTTTCACATTGTTGACAGTGAAATGCTATGTTGGTTTATAAGATTACAGACCATTTGTTTTCATGTGGATAATTTTAGTGCATTGCTCACCCGGTATGTTTTTTTTTTTTAACTTGAACATTTTGCTTGTTTTGTTTTTCTTTTTTAATTAGATAATCACACGGAAAATTAAGCTGTTCATATCTTTAAATTAGGATTGCAAACCAAGGAAAGAACGCATTTGAGATTTTAAGATGTCACTTATAAGGGGAGAAGTGTTCTTAAAAAGTCAACCAGAAAACTGTTATGCCTTTTATTTGTTTGCAAGGATGTCTTTGTAATGTGTTTCATGAATAGAATATCCAATAGAGATAAGCTGACTTGAATCATTTTGAGCAATTTTGCCCTGTGTTATATGTGTTTCACGCACATATTTGCAGTTGGATTTTCTCCAACAGAAAGTGGATTCACTACTGGCACATTAACAAGCACCAATAGGTTTTTATTCCAACTCCGAGCACTGTGGTTGAGTAACATCACCTCAATTTTTTATTATCCTTAAAGATATTGCATTTTCATATTCTTTATTTATAAAGGATCAATGCTGCTGTAAATACAGGTATTTTTAATTTTAAAATTTCATTCCACCACCATCAGATGCAGTTCCCTATTTTGTTTAATGAAGGGATATATAAGCTTTCTAATGGTGTCTTCAGAAATTTATAAAATGTAAATACTGATTTGACTGGTCTTTAAGATGTGTTTAACTGTGAGGCTATTTAACGAATAGTGTGGATGTGATTTGTCATCCAGTATTAAGTTCTTAGTCATTGATTTTTGTGTTTAAAAAAAAATAGGAAAGAGGGAAACTGCAGCTTTCATTACAGATTCCTTGATTGGTAAGCTCTCCAAATGATGAGTTCTAGTAAACTCTGATTTTTGCCTCTGGATAGTAGATCTCGAGCGTTTATCTCGGGCTTTAATTTGCTAAAGCTGTGCACATATGTAAAAAAAAAAAAAAAAAGATTATTTTAGGGGAGATGTAGGTGTAGAATTATTGCTTATGTCATTTCTTAAGCAGTTATGCTCTTAATGCTTAAAAGAAGGCTAGCATTGTTTGCACAAAAAGTTGGTGATTCCCACCCCAAATAGTAATAAAATTACTTCTGTTGAGTAAACTTTTTATGTCATCGTAAAAGCTGAAAAAATCCCTTTGTTTCTATTTATAAAAAAAGTGCTTTTCTATATGTACCCTTGATAACAGATTTTGAAGAAATCCTGTAAGATGATAAAGCATTTGAATGGTACAGTAGATGTAAAAAAAATTCAGTTTAAAAGAACATTTGTTTTTACATTAAATGTTTATTTGAAATCAAATGATTTTGTACATAAAGTTCAATAATATAAAAGCTGTATTCTGTTTTGGGGTTTTTTTGTTATTATGC